GGAATATTATTTAGCCTCAAGAAGGAAGAAATTCTGATACATGCTACAACATAGATGCTCCTTGAAGACATTATGCTAAGTGAAATAAGCCAATCAGAAAAGAGCAATTATTGTATGATTCAATTTATATGCGGTACCTCGCACTTACAGACAGAAAGTGCAATATCGGCTATAAGGGGTTGTGAGAAACGGGTAACGGGGAGTTACTGTGTAACAGGCAGATTTTCTATTTGGGATAATGAAAAAGTTCTGGAGATGGATAGTGGTGATGGTTTCACAACAATGTGAATGTACTTAATGCCAGTGAACTGTACACTTAAAAATGGTGAATTTTATGTTAGATAGATTTTATCACACACACAAAGAGGAGGGAGGGCGGGAGGGAAGGAGAGAGGGAAGGAAGTAGAGAGGGGAGAAGAGAGGAAGAAAGGAAAGAAAGTAAGATCTGGCATCACAGGGCCCACATTCCCGCGTGTCAGCAATAGGCTGAAACAGAAGCATGGTTTCTCACGTGTCCATGGAGGCATCTGAGTGTGTGCCCACTTTCCCGGTTCAATGACAATTTGCACCTGCTCGTGTAGAGGGGTACGGGTGAAACAGAGACCAGTATTATTAAGGGGATGGAGAGGAGAGACCGCCAAAACATCGCAGAGACACACCGTCGGAACCAAGAGAATGGGGTGCAGACGCCTGGCTTGGCCTGTGGGAACTGGCAAGTCTCAGCTCTCAAACGCCCGGGCTTTTCAACCCGCCACAGCCGGGTTCCAGCTGCCTACTTCCTTTAAAGCCTTCACCGACTCTAAAACACCAAAAACAAAGACCCAACTAGCTCCGGAAGCCCGAGATGTAACCGTAGTCATCTGACCCTCCCGTCCGGACTCTGATTGGGCTTTGGAGATACGCGTCCCTCCCGGCGCTGTACGGCGACCCCGCCCCAGCAGCCTGAGGGGGCGGGAACAGATGTCCGAGTGCGACAGTATTGGTCGGCTTCCCCAGGAAGCAGCCAATCGGAATAGGCAAGCTTCCGGCGGGAAGTGAGCCAGGGCTTGGCGCGGCGGCCGTGGTTGCGGCGCGGGAAGTTTGGATCCTGGTTCCGTCCGCTAGGAGTCTGCGTGCGAGGTGAGTACCGCGCGCGTAACTACGGGTCGGTCCTCCACTGATTTCTTTTTCCCTCACTTTTTAGGATTATGGCTGCTGTTCCTCAAAATAATCTACAGGAGCAACTAGAACGTCACTCAGCCAGAACACTTAATAATAAATTAAGTCTTTCAAAACCAAAATTTTCGTAAGTGTTTTGACTGGTTTGCTGTCACATAGCCATCTAATCTAGTTTTTCCATTATTTTTCAGAGGTTTCACTTTTAAAAAGAAAACATCTTCAGATAACAATGTATCTGTAACTAATGTGTCAGTAGCAAAAACACCTGTATTAAGAAATAAAGATGTTAATGTTACCGAAGACTTTTCCTTCAGTGAACCTCTACCCAACACCACAAATCAGCAAAGGGTCAAGGACTTCTTTAAAAATGCTCCAGCAGGACAGGAAACACAGAGAGGTGGATCAAAATCATTATTGCCAGATTTCTTGCAGACTCCGAAGGAAGTTGTATGCACTACCCAAAACACACCAACTGTAAAGAAATCCCGGGATACTGCTCTCAAGAAATTAGAATTTAGTTCTTCACCAGATTCTTTAAGTACCATCAATGATTGGGATGATATGGATGACTTTGATACTTCTGAGACTTCAAAATCATTTGTTACACCACCCCAAAGTCACTTTGTAAGAGTAAGCACTGCTCAGAAATCAAAAAAGGGTAAGAGAAACTTTTTTAAAGCACAGCTTTATACAACAAACACAGTAAAGACTGATTTGCCTCCACCCTCCTCTGAAAGCGAGCAAATAGATTTGACTGAGGAACAGAAGGATGACTCAGAATGGTTAAGCAGCGATGTGATTTGCATCGATGATGGCCCCATTGCTGAAGTGCATATAAATGAAGATGCTCAGGAAAGTGACTCTCTGAAAACTCATTTGGAAGATGAAAGAGGTAACAATTATTTTATCTTCATTTTAGTATGTCAAATCTATGTTTATCAACTGTTTTACTGTAGATAATAGCGAAAAGAAGAAGAATTTGGAAGAAGCTGAATTACATTCAACTGAGAAAGTTCCATGTATTGAATTTGATGATGATGATTATGATACGGATTTTGTTCCACCTTCTCCAGAAGAAATTATTTCTGCTTCTTCTTCCTCTTCAAAATGCCTTAGGTAAACTAGCTAAATAATTAGCATTATTATTTTATGATTGGCTTAACATTTTTTTTATTTGCAGTACGTTAAAGGACCTTGACACCTCTGACAGAAAAGAGGATGTTCTTAGCACATCAAAAGATCTTTTGTCAAAACCTGAGAAAATGAGTATGCAGGAGCTGAATCCAGAAACCAGCACAGACTGTGACGGTACAAGCAATATTTTAGACATACCATGTATTCTTAAGACTTTTTTTTTTTTTTTTAGTGACAGGGTCTCACTGTGTTGCCCAGGCTGGTCTTGAACTCCTGGACTTAAGCAATCCTCCTGCCTTGGCCTCCCCAAAGGGCTGGGATTACAGTCATGAGCCACCATGCCTAGCCAAGACTTTTTTTTTTTTCCCTCAAAGAAAAATATTAACAACATAATTATTTTATAGCTAGACAGATAAGTTTACAGCAGCAGCTTATTCATGTGATGGAGCACATCTGTAAATTAATTGATACTATTCCTGATGATAAACTGAAACTTTTGGATTGTGGGAACGAACTGCTTCAGCAGCGGAACATAAGGTATCTTAATTTTCCCCCTTCTGGAATATATCATTTAATACGTTGTTCTCTTTTCTCTCTTCAGAAGGAAACTTCTAACGGAAGTAGATTTTAATAAAAGTGATGCCAGTCTTCTTGGCTCATTGTGGAGATACAGGCCTGATTCACTTGATGGCCCTATGGAGGGTGATTCCTGCCCTACAGGGAATTCTATGAAGGAGTTAAATTTTTCACACCTTCCCTCAAATTCTGTTTCTCCTGGGGACTGTTTACTGACTACCACCCTAGGAAAGACAGGATTCTCTGCCACCAGGAAGAATCTTTTTGAAAGGCCTTTATTCAATACCCATTTACAGAAGTCCTTTGTAAGTAGCAACTGGGCTGAAACACCAAGACTAGGAAAAAAAAATGAAAGCTCTTATTTCCCAGGAAATGTTCTCACAAGCACTGCTGTGAAAGATCAGAATAAACATACTGCTTCAATAAATGACTTAGAAAGAGAAACCCAACCTTCCTATGATATTGATAATTTTGACATAGATGACTTTGATGATGATGATGACTGGGAAGACATAATGCATAATTTAGCAGCCAGCAAATCTTCCACAGCTGCCTATCAACCCATCAAGGAAGGTCGGCCAATTAAATCAGTATCAGAAAGACTTTCCTCAGCCAAGACAGACTGTCTTCCAGTGTCATCTACTGCTCAAAATATAAACTTCTCAGAGTCAATTCAGAATTATACTGGTAAGTTTAAAATAAATTGAATGCTTATATGACTGATTTTTCTTAACGTTGATTATTTTCCTAGACAAGTCAGCACAAAATTTAGCATCCAGAAATCTGAAACATGAGCGTTTCCAAAGTCTTAGTTTTCCTCATACAAAGGAAATGATGAAGATTTTTCATAAAAAATTTGGCCTGCATAATTTTAGAACTAATCAGCTAGAGGCGATCAATGCTGCACTGCTTGGTGAAGACTGTTTTATCCTGATGCCGACTGGTATGTATTTTTAGAAGTGAATTGGCAGGAATCTGACAGATATTTTTTCATTGTTCTCTTTCAGGAGGTGGTAAGAGTTTGTGTTACCAGCTCCCTGCCTGTGTTTCTCCTGGGGTCACTGTTGTCATTTCTCCCTTGAGATCACTTATCGTAGATCAAGTCCAAAAGCTGACTTCCTTGGATGTAAGTTATAAAAATACTAATAAAAACACGCCAAATTGAAATTGTTTACTACTTTTATACTTAGATTCCAGCTACATATCTGACAGGTGATAAGACTGACTCAGAAGCTACAAATATTTACCTCCAGTTATCAAAAAAAGACCCAATCATAAAACTTCTATATGTCACTCCAGAAAAGGTTTGTATTTATATCATTATTTTAAAATATATGTTTTTACATGTCTAATGTATTTCTGGCCTAGATCTGTGCAAGTAACAGACTCATTTCTACTCTGGAGAATCTCTATGAGAGGAAGCTCTTGGCACGTTTTGTTATTGATGAAGCACATTGTGTCAGTCAGGTAAATACTGTTTTTTATATCCGGAAATACCGGTCTGAAAAGCAGTATTTTTTTTTCCAACTAGTGGGGACATGATTTTCGTCAAGATTACAAAAGAATGAATATGCTTCGCCAGAAGTTTCCTTCTGTTCCGGTGATGGCTCTTACGGCCACAGCTAATCCCAGGGTACAGAAGGACATCCTGACTCAGCTGAAGATTCTCAGACCTCAGGTGTAAGTTGTTGCACGTCACGTATTTGAGAACCATAACTAAATTTTATGTTTGGGACTTTTTTAGGTTTAGCATGAGCTTTAACAGACATAATCTGAAATACTATGTATTACCGAAAAAGCCTAAAAAGGTGGCATTTGATTGCCTAGAATGGATCAGAAAGCACCACCCATGTGAGTACAGCCATGTGATTAGCTGTCTAGAACTTGTTTCTCAGTACTCTTGGTTTCTTGGCAGATGATTCAGGGATAATTTACTGCCTCTCCAGGCGAGAATGTGACACCATGGCTGACACGTTACAGAGAGATGGGCTCGCTGCTCTTGCTTACCATGCTGGCCTCAGTGATTCTGCCAGAGATGAAGTGCAGCAGAAGTGGATTAATCAGGATGGCTGTCAGGTAACATTTTTAAAGATAAACAAATAATAGAAATGAATCTAATAAGCTTTTGCTTTTATATCAGGTTATCTGTGCTACAATTGCATTTGGAATGGGGATTGACAAACCGGACGTGCGATTTGTGATTCATGCATCTCTCCCTAAATCTGTGGAGGGTTACTACCAAGAATCTGGCAGAGCTGGAAGAGATGGGGAAATATCTCACTGCCTGCTTTTCTATACCTATCATGATGTGACCAGACTGAAAAGACTTATAATGAGTAAGCTGGGCTCCATTGTAGAGACATTCTGTGTATGTCTTACTATAGTCTTCATCTCTTTTAGTGGAAAAAGATGGAAACCATCATACAAGAGAAACTCACTTCAATAATTTGTATAGCATGGTACATTACTGTGAAAATATAACGGAATGCAGGAGAATACAGCTTTTGGCCTACTTTGGTGAAAATGGATTTAATCCTGATTTTTGTAAGAAACACCCAGATGTTTCTTGTGATAATTGCTGTAAAACAAAGGTAAAAAAAGAAGTTTTAAAATTCTTTATAATTATAGCAGAAAGTATTCTCTTTTTATTCATAGGATTATAAAACAAGAGATGTGACTGACGATGTGAAAAGTATTGTAAGATTTGTTCAAGAACATAGTTCATCACAAGGAATGAGAAATATAAAACATGTAGGTCCTTCTGGAAGATTTACTATGAATATGCTGGTCGACATTTTCTTGGGTAAGTCATCTGTTTTGAATGTTTGAGTTACTTACTCATCTTACTTCCTGTATCTTCTTATCAGGGAGTAAGAGTGCAAAAATCCAGTCAGGTATATTTGGAAAAGGATCTGCTTATTCACGACACAATGCCGAAAGACTTTTTAAAAAGCTGATACTTGACAAGATTTTGGATGAAGACTTATATATCAATGCCAATGACCAGGCGATCGCTTATGTGATGCTCGGAAATAAAGCCCAAACTGTACTAAATGGCAATTTAAAGGTATAGTATTTTTCATGTTTATTTTATTATCTCCACTCCTATGATTTGTTTCTCTCTCATAAAGGTAGACTTTATGGAAACAGAAAATTCCAGCAGTGTGAAAAAACAAAAAGCGTTAGTAGCAAAAGTGTCTCAGAGGGAAGAGATGGTTAAAAAATGTCTTGGAGAACTTACAGAAGTCTGCAAATCTCTGGGGAAAGTTTTTGGTGTCCATTACTTCAATATTTTTAATACCGTCACTCTCAAGAAGCTTGCAGGTGGGTACACATGTATCCTTTGTTACGTGGCAATTTAAATTCCTAATTTTATGCCTTTGCACAGAATCTTTATCTTCTGATCCTGAGGTTTTGCTTCAAATTGATGGTGTTACTGAAGACAAACTGGAAAAATATGGTGCGGAAGTGATTTCAGTATTACAGAAATACTCTGAATGGACATCGCCAGGTTAGTACACAGCCATGTGTGTTCTCTAAAAGCACCTGTAAACATCTGCATTTTCCATTTGTAGCTGAAGACAGTTCCCCAGGGATAAGCCTGTCCAGCAGCAGAGGCCCCGGAAGAAGTGCCGCTGAGGAGCTCGACGAGGAAATACCCGTATCTTCCCACTACTTTGCAAGTAAAACCAGAAATGAAAGGAAGAGGAAAAAGATGCCAGCCTCCCAAAGGTCTAAGAGGAGAAAAACTGCTTCCAGTGGTTCCAAGGCAAAGGGGTATGTTTTGTGACATCTTTTTCAATATAGGGACATTTTGATTTTTTTCTTTGTCACATTTCAGGGGGTCTGCCACATGTAGAAAGATATCTTCCAAAACGAAATCCTCCAGCATCATTGGATCCAGTTCAGCCTCACATACTTCTCAAGCGACATCAGGAGCCAATAGCAAATTGGGGATTATGGCTCCACCGAAGCCTATAAATAGACCGTTTCTTAAGCCTTCATATGCATTCTCATAACAACCGAATCTCAATGTACATAGACCCTCTTTCTTGTTTGTCAGCATCTGACCATCTGTGACTATAAAGCTGTTATTCTTGTTATACCATTTGAAGTTTTTACTCGTCTCTATTAATATTTAAATAAATGCTGGGGGGTGATAGTTCTTCTTTTTAAAATAAACATTTTCTTTTGAATAAGCATGTTTTGCTGCCGCTGCAAGTGTTGTGGCCGTTGTTTCTCAGAACGTCTGAGGCAGCAGCTGAATCATCTCAGTGCAAGAGCTTCTGAGCATAACACGAAACCCAGAAGCCAAAGGAAGAGCCACGCGTGGGCCCTTGTGAAACTAAAGCTTTTCGTGTAAGACAACACAAACAAAATTTAAAGACAAATGACGGGGAAAAGAGGAGAAAATATATTACAAAGGATTAGTATCCATCATACCAAATACCCGTGAACCAGTCAGAAACATCCCAGGGGGCAGGTGGACCAAGGATGTGAACAGGCTAGTCTCAGAAGAAGAAATACACATGCTCATGGCCCGGCACTGTGGCTCACGCCTGGGATCCCAGCACTTTGGGAGGCCGAGGCAGGTGGATCACGAGGTCAGGAGTTTGAGACCAGCCTGCCCAACATGGTGAAACCCCGTCTCTACTAAAAATACAAAAATTAGCCAGGCGTGGTGTACAGGCACGCCTGTAGTCCCAGCTACTCAGGAGGCTGAGGCAAGAGAATCGCTTGAACCCAGGAGGCGGAGGTTGCAGTGAGCCGAGATCGTGCCACTGCACTCCAGCCTGGGTGACAGAGCAAGACTCCGTCTCAAAAAAAAAAAAAAAAAAAGAAATATACATGCTCTGCAAATATGTGAAAAAGGTCAATCTCCATGAATAAAAATATGATAAAACCATGTGAGACCATTCTTTTGCCTACAAATTATCA